AACAAAACTGCAAGAACCTTTAAGTGGACAAATAATAACCCGTGTCCTTGTTCTCTCATTTATGCCCAGATTTGTGGCCTCAGGAGCCAGAAGTACACCTTGATCTTTATGTTTACCTTGAGACAGCAATGAAGGGATGAAGGAATGAATGAGTTTATATTTCAATTAGGCGTGAGAGATGGAGGTGGTTTAAAAAAAAATAAAAGACAAGATAGCAGTTTTGACTGGGATAACAGCATCCTTTCATAGAATAGCCTCTAGACCTGGAAGCTGGAAGGGACCTACAGGGAAAATGTGTTGAACAAATGCCCTCTGCGTAGTGCATTAGTATGAGTACACCAGCAAGATCAAGATCGTCAGGATGCCCCATCTGCTGCTATCTTGACTTTAGGCCTGTGCCACGCACCGTTTTGCCATGACTTTCCGCATAGCACCAGGCCAAAAAGAACTGCAGAGTTTTGAGGGCAAGGCCGGTTTCCAGCCCAGAATCTGCAATGATCCCTCCTTGACAAGTCAAACAGAGTCACCCAAACAAGCGTGGCACGCAAACCTTTAGAGTTCAGCAAACCGAGGGCTGAGTTACCAAACCGTGTCCTTTCAGGGCATGCAAAAGGCTTTTCCTGCTCTGCTTCTACAAGGTAGTCAGGAAGCCAAGCTATTTGCCTTGGGTAGGGCTGGGTGGGGGTGGTGAGGTGGGGGCGCAGCAGGTTGTCCACACCCGGTTGCCAGTCTGAACCTGAGCCGCTCCAACAAGCGAGCCCTTCTCCGCGGCCCTTTGGCTCAGGGGAGCGCAGGCCGGCCTTCCTCCCGCACGCGGGCGCGGGCCAGCTGCAGATGGAGAACCCGGGGGGCGACCGCGAGCCCTCTGAGGCCCCTCAAGGGACAGGGCATGGGTGTGAGGGGTCGCGTGCGCCCCCTGGCGCCGGGTCCGCTGGGCGGGGTGGTGGGCGGGGACGGTGGGCGGAGGCGGAGGCGGGAGGCGGAGCCCCGGGGTTGGGAGTGCGGGGGTCGCGGCGCAGAGTGGGAGCCGGAGAGCGAGCGCGGCTGCAGCCGGCGGCATGGCTAGCACGGCTTCGGAGATCATCGCCTTCATGGTCTCCATCTCAGGCTGGGTACTGGTGTCCTCCACGCTGCCCACCGACTACTGGAAGGTGTCTACCATCGACGGCACGGTCATCACAACCGCCACCTATTGGGCCAACCTGTGGAAGGCGTGCGTTACCGACTCCACGGGCGTCTCCAACTGCAAGGACTTCCCCTCCATGCTGGCGCTGGACGGTCTGCATCCCCGCGGCCCCCGCCCTCAGCCCTCCTTCCTTGATGGCCAGCCCGCTAGGCGCCCTCTCGCCCCCAATACCCCCAGCGGGACCCCTAGACTGGACTCCTCTGAGGCCCGACCCGTCTCTCCCAACAGGGCCTTAGGGAGCCAGGGACGCTCCTGGTGCCCGCCCTCTCCTGATGGCTGTCTCGCGGGGCGCCTGTTCGAGCCTGGGACCCCGGGAGGGGGGACACGCAGACAGGCCCGGGTTGGTGACTCCCAGGCGTCGGGGGATGGGGAAGCTTTGCGGTCCTGAGAGTCAAGGAAGCGGCTGCCCTCCCCCACCCCCCATATCTTGGGGACCGCTGGGACCCAGAGTTCATGCTGCAGGGGCTTGTCTCCTCCACCTCCCTCCCCTACGTTCCCCGAAGGCTGGGTTCTGATAAAAATGGTGTCATTGCAAGCCAAATCCGTTTGTCCTGACCTCCCTTGAGCCATTTCGTTGGTTCTTTTAAAAGTAGGCGGGGGTGGGGGTTGAGAGGTTGGAAGCGGGAAAACATATTGCAGAATTTGTTGTTGTTATTGTTTCCCTTTAAAGAGCTTCTACAAACTTGTCTGCCTAGGCAACACTACAAACACTTCCTCCGAGTTTTAGGAAAATAATAGCCCTTGCGGTGCCGCGATGAGTCCGCAGAGGGTAGGGAATCTTGGGCCGTGAGAGCGTGGCGCCGGGAGCTGACCAGTTCTGCATCCGAGTCCCCGGTGCCTGCTGCTGTCCTGGGTTGTTCCTTTGTGGAGGTTCACCTGCGTTGCTCTGGTTAGTCAGGCCTTATGCTGGTAGCAGCTGGTGGATATTCACACAGAACTCTGGCTCTGTTGAGTTTCAAGACAACAGCCGATGTCAGCCCGGTCCCATTGATTGCTCAAGTTCTAGGCCCGTTGCTTCCAGGATTTTACAGCAAACGAATCCTGGCAGAAACTTAAGAGGAGTTATTTACATTACATATTTCTAGATTTGAGGTGTTTTTTTCTTTTATTACCGCACTTGCAGGTTTTGTTTACATAGCTGGGTAAATGAAAGAAAATAGTTGATTCCTCTAAGATGGGGTTTGCCACGAAGAGCAAACTGTTGCTCAACGTGGTATTTGATGGAACCTCCGTATAAGGAATACGCATCTAGTTTTAGAAGGGTGGCGCCCGGGTCCGTGTCCTGTTCGGTAAAATAAGCAGCCGGAACAGTGTTTATTCCCCAGCATTACCGTTGAATTTCCTGTGGTTTGTAGAGCACGCATCCAGGTAGATGAACAGGCATTCTCTTGTTCCTGTGATTTATAGTCAGCAATGTGTTACTGTCCTCTGAACACTCTTCTGTTGTAACTCTATTGTTCTCTGAGATAGTGTGCCAGATAGGTACGCTTCCTTCTGTAGGACAGTTGGGGGACAAGGGAGAGAAGGAAATGAATGCTCTATGAATATTATTAAGTGCAGAATAATAAAGTTTTCTCCTACATGTCTGCAGTGAGAGTGGAGGTGGTACCATACCTGTTTGGGGGCAGATCGGGCCGGGAGTGAAGAGGAAGTAGGAATAGTTGTCCTGGTTAGCTGGGAGGAGAACAGAGAGGAGTGACATTTTTATGCCATCCAGCTTGCAAAATGGCCTTCCTGTGTGCTCATGTGACTAAAAAATGACTTTTAAAAACATAAATGGCATGACACTACCTACTGTTGTACAACACTTTAAAATCAATGTATTTTTCCAAGTCAGTACTTAATAGAAGTGACTTGACTCTGTGTAACTGCTGCATGGTATATTCATTAGACTGCATAAAATGGCTTAGTTAACCATAGATCCATTGTGGACATTGGACCTTTTCCAGCTTTTCTTTGTTGGTGGTGCTTTACTGAAAATCTTATATTCACCTCTTTGTATGTGTGTGTATTTCTGTAGACTCCATTCCACTGAGAAATGGTATCGTAAGAGCAGTAGAATACACGTGCATTTTAATATTCAGTTCATACTGTCAAATTACTTTCCACTGACAGTGTATGAGAATACCTGCTTCTCCACATTCTCACCACTCTGTGTTAATCCAGTTTTTTTTTTTTTTTTTTTTGAGACGGAGTTTTGCTCTTGTTGCCTAGGCTGGAGTGCAGTGGCACAATCTCAGCCGACTGCAACCTCCGCCTCCCAGGTACAAGTGATTCTCCTGTCTCAGCCTCCCAAGTAGCTGGGATTACAGGCATGTGCCACCATGCCCGGCTAATTTTTTTTGCATTTAGTAGAGACAGGGTTTCACCATGTTAGGCTGATCGCGAACTCCTGAACTCAGGTCATCCACCCTCCTCGGCCTCCCAAAGTGCCGGGATTACAGGTGTGCGCCACCGCGCCCAGCCATCTTATCATTTTAGTTGGCATTTCCCTTATTGCCGTGGTCAAAATCACTGGTTATAAAAATGGTCAAAACTCACTGACCGTTTTTTTTTCTCTTTTGTGAATTGGCATCCATATCTTAGGCCCATGGTTCTGTTGTTTCTTTGTGGTTTCGATGATTTGTCAGTCCTTGATTTGTTATGTAGGTTGCAATCTCACACCATTGTTCATCTTTTAAATTTATGATGCCTTTTCTCACACAGGACTTTGAAATTTGTAATAGAATCATATTTATCAGCCTGTTTTTTTGATGACTTTCCTTCTGTGGCTTAAGATGGCATTTCTTACCGCAAAACAAACTTACTTTTCTGTATCTCTCAGAATAACATCTTGGAGGGTTAAATCATGCAACTGTGTTTTCCTGTGGAGGGGAGTTGATTCCCCCACCTGCAAGTGGAAGCTTCCAGGGTAGGGGCCCTCTGTTTGTCCTCTACCTTGCATTCCCAGGTCAGCCACATCTGGTGGGTGCTGGTCCTGACATTGCCTTTGGAGAAAGTGGCCATGGTGGCCTGAGTGGAACAGCCCTCCCCTTAAACCCAGGTATGAGCTCTAGATTGGGAAGAGAATCCAGGACGAGCAACTCCATTACATTTATGGCTGGCAGGGGAGTTTATCCCCTGCTCTTTGCTCTCCATTTCAGAAAATCTGGCCAATGATCGTCCTTGTAAATTGCCTTCTTTGTGCATGCGCAAAATTAACAAGTTATGGCTGCTGTTCATGCTGGAGAAAGGTACCTCATTTTCCAAATCCGGGTTCTGGTTGTATGTAACGTAAATGACCTACTCTAATTGCAGGTTATATACAGGCATGTAGAGGACTTATGATCGCTGCTGTCAGCCTGGGCTTCTTTGGTTCCATATTTGCGCTCTTTGGAATGAAGTGTACCAAAGTCGGAGGCTCCGATAAAGCCAAAGCTAAAATTGCTTGTTTGGCTGGGATTGTATTCATACTGTCAGGTAAATAGTAACTTTCTTCCAAACAAGGTACTAACCATAGTGCTTTCCCTCTAATATTTGTTAGGGCTGTGCTCAATGACTGGATGTTCCCTATATGCAAACAAAATCACAACGGAATTCTTTGATCCTCTCTTTGTTGAGCAAAAGTAAGTACTCTTCTCAGTCTGTTTCCAGCTCAAGCTGTAATACTTGTGTAATGCTTTCTCACAGGTATGAATTAGGAGCCGCTCTGTTTATTGGATGGGCAGGAGCCTCACTGTGCATAATTGGTGGTGTCATATTTTGCTTTTCAATATCTGACAACAACAAAACACCCAGGTATGAAAAAGAGACAAAAATGACCTGTTAAATAGAATCTACCAAACTATGTTTTACCTTTCAGATACACATACAACGGGGCCACATCTGTCATGTCTTCTCGGACAAAGTATCATGGTGGAGAAGATTTTAAAACAACAAACCCTTCAAAACAGTTTGATAAAAATGCTTATGTCTAAAAGAGCTCGCTGGCAAGCTGCCTCTTGAGTTTGTTATAAAAGCGAACTGTTCACAAAATGATCCCATCAAGGCCCTCCCATAATTAACACTCAAAACTATTTTTAAAATATGCATTTGAAGCATCTGTTGATTGTATGGATGTAAGTGTTCTTACATAGTTAGTTATATACTAATCATTTTCTGTTGTGGCTTTCTATAAAAAATAAACAGTTTATTTACAGGATTTGTAAAATGTTTTCTACATTTATATAGAACATGAAAAGCATTTAGTACCAAAGGTTCAAGAAGTATTCGTACTCTAGCCTTTTTAATCATTCATAGATAGAAGTCTTTGTACCCACTCCTTATGTTTCTTTTCATTCATAAACAGGTGTATAAGGAACAATGTCTTATAAACAGCATGGGGGCAATCTGAGAATATTCCTCAAAAGGTGTCCAGGTTAAATAGACATGTTACTGGCTGCACACAGGCAAATTCTAGTTTGTTTTTTTTAAGTATTCTACAACATTTATTTAAAAAGGTAAATCTTTTTGTTGAAGCAGCAAGTTATCTGGTAGAACTTAACTTCTACAGGATCAGAGAGGATCTTGCTCATTCATGGCCATATCCACATGCCCATGGCCACTCAGTAGATTGTTGAAAAAGCAAAGCCACACCATTCTCTTTGATGTATGCAGAGAGTTACGTAGCAGGGGATGTTCTCTGATTTATTCCACTGGCACCATTAGTGAATATTTAGTTGTTTTCATAAACGATGCTGTGATGAAGACTCATGTACATATTTAGCAAATTTTGGTTTCTTACATGTGCCTGTCATGACTGTAATTCATTATGACTGCTCCAGGAAGGGCTAATGGGGCCAATATATTATTGCCTGTCATGTGGCACATCCATGTTAAGGGGCTGAGGCGTCCCTGGCACGGAATGCAGAGCCCTGAGCTAGGGCATCAGCAGAAGCTGAGATAGAGATATTGGTCATGGTTGACTGAGGAGCCAATTAAAACCTGTTTATGCCTAGTGTTCCATTATTGGAACACTAAGCATGTGGGAGTTATTTATATCCTACTGCTCAAGGTCATCGCCAAGGTGTGATTGGAAAAATTCAAAAAATTGCAACCTCAGGCATAAATGGGTTAAGGACATCCCAAGCCCAAGTGGTACGTGCCTCACTCAGAACTGACGGGCCGAGTTCTATCTAGGTGTGTCTTCCAGAACCTGTTTACGGCTAACTGGATAACTGAGAGACTTGTCATTTCTAAAGACATTTAAGTTGCTCCAGGGATTTCTGAAAAAAGACACAGGCTTCTTCCTAGAGCCAGCCCTATATAACATGCCCACAAGGGCAACAGTTATCACAGTTCATACACACCTTTCATGTCCTGTCTCACTCACTCCTCACAGCCATCCTAGGAGATACATATTGTTTTCATCCTGCATTTACAGAAAAAGAAATGAAAACAGAGAGCTTAAATAATTTGCCACAGTAATGTCGAAACTAGGCCTTTGAACCAAGGCAGTCTAGGGTAAAATATAGTTTCAAAGTATGAATAAGAATTGGTATTTGTGTTATCTTTGAGTAAGAAACTGTCCGATATGAATCACAACGTGGGTGAATGTAGTATTTTCCTGAAGTGTGAAAGACTTAAAAAAAAGAATCACATTGTTCAGAGGTGCTCAATGGAAAGAAAAGGAAATGAACAAGTTTGTTAAAAGATAAAAAATAAAAAAAATTCCATACCTTGATAATCCTTGAAATATCTTTTGCAGAAATACAA